GAACCCAGAGACCAGAACCTCCAGAGGTCAAAGTCCTCCTGGGTCCCCCAGAGAAGGGCCCTGAGATGACAGCTCGTTGGTCCTCATGGAAGCGTGACCCCCCCAGTAGACTTTCTCCCACACCCAACCTTGGTTTCCTCATCTATATGATAGGGACAAGCCAGACTCTACCTCCCTGGTGGTCATGGTCTCCGCTTATTCGGGTTCATAACCTTAAAGGCCCCTCGCACCACCTCAGTGAGCCATTTATGCCTGGCACAGGGCCAACTCTCAGTGCATATCTGCAAAGGAACCAATGAATGAATGAATGAAGTGACAAATGAATAAAGGAATAAATGAATGAGGCACTTATCATGTACCAGGCTTTCGTTACCACGTCCCATTTATTCCTCTGAGGCAGGGTCTATTTTATCCTTGTTACAGATGGGGAAACTAAGGCCCAGGGAGGAGCAAAGTCTTCCCCAAGTATGTACCCACTCAGAACTTGAGCTCTGAATGTCTCCCACCCAGCTTAGCCCAAGAGCGGGGTTCAGTGATGCCCACCCCCTAAGGCTCTAGAGAAAGGGGGTAGGCCCACATGCCAGTTTGGGGGTGGTAAAGCCAGGTAAGTTTTCTTTATGGGTCCCCTGAAACCCTGAAAGTGAACCCCAGTCCTGCATGAAAGTGAGCTCCCCATAGCTCAAGGTATTCAAGCACAATACGGCTTTGAGTGCTGAAGCAGGCTGTGCAGGCTTGGATAGTGACATGCCCTCTCTGAGCCTCAATTTCCCCACCTGTCAACAGCAGACAGTGACAGCTGTGATCAGGGGATCACAGTGCATGGGGATGGGTGGGTGCATGGGGATGGAGGGGCATTTGGGAGCCCTCCCCGATACCACCCCCTGCAGCCACCCAGATAGCCTGTCCTGGCCTGTCTGTCCCAGTCCAGGGCTGAAAGGGTGCGGGTCCTGCCCGCCCCTAGGTCTGGAGGCGGAGTCGCGGTGACCCGGGAGCCCAATAAATCTGCAACCCACAATCACGAGCTGCTCCCGTAAGCCCCAAGGCGACCTCCAGCTGTCAGCGCTGAGCACAGCGCCCAGGGAGAGGGACAGACAGCCGGCTGCATGGGACAGCGGAACCCAGAGTGAGAGGGGAGGTGGCAGGACAGACAGACAGCAGGGGCGGACGCAGAGACAGACAGCGGGGACAGGGAGGCCGACACGGACATCGACAGCCCATAGATTCCTAACCCAGGGAGCCCCGGCCCCTCTCGCCGCTTCCCACCCCAGACGGAGCGGGGACAGGCTGCCGAGCATCCTCCCACCCGCCCTCCCCGTCCTGCCTCCTCGGCCCCTGCCAGCTTCCCCCGCTTGAGCACGCAGGGCGTCCGAGGACGCGCTGGGCCTCCGCACCCGCCCTCATGGAGGCCGTGGAGACCGGGGAACGGCCCACCTTCGGAGCCTGGGACTACGGGGTCTTTGCCCTCATGCTCCTGGTGTCCACTGGCATCGGGCTGTGGGTCGGGCTGGCTCGGGGCGGGCAGCGCAGCGCTGAGGACTTCTTCACCGGGGGCCGGCGCCTGGCGGCCCTGCCCGTGGGCCTGTCGCTGTCTGCCAGCTTCATGTCGGCCGTGCAGGTGCTGGGCGTGCCGTCGGAGGCCTATCGCTATGGCCTCAAGTTCCTCTGGATGTGCCTGGGCCAGCTTCTGAACTCGGTCCTCACCGCCCTGCTCTTCATGCCCGTCTTCTACCGCCTGGGCCTCACCAGCACCTACGAGGTACCGGACAGAGGCCCGGGGGTAGGACCTGCCTGTCCAGGTGACCTCGAGTCCCTCCTTGCAGTACCTGGAGATGCGCTTCAGCCGCGCAGTGCGGCTCTGCGGGACTTTGCAGTACATTGTAGCCACGGTGAGTGGCCTCGGCCCCGCCCTCCGCTCAGGCCCTGCTCACCCGCCCCACACTCTGTCTACAGATGCTGTACACCGGCATCGTAATCTACGCACCGGCCCTCATCCTGAACCAAGGTGTGACTCTGGGAGATTAGGGAAGCATGTCTGGGGCCTAACAGGGGGACCTCTTTTTGCATAGTGACCGGGCTGGACATCTGGGCGTCGCTCCTGTCCACCGGAATTATCTGCACCTTCTACACGGCTGTGGTGAGTGGCCCTGGGAACTCACTCCATACGGGGCCCCTCTCCCTCTCTCTGTCCCATGCTGCAGGGCGGCATGAAGGCTGTGGTCTGGACTGATGTGTTCCAGGTCGTGGTGATGCTAAGTGGCTTCTGGGTTGTCCTGGCACGCGGTGTCATGCTTGTGGGCGGGCCCCGCCAGGTGCTCACGCTGGCCCAGAACCACTCCCGGATCAACCTCATGGAGTGAGTGAAAATGCAGAGGATACTCCAGCAGGCCACGTGGCTAACTTGCCCTGTCCCCACCCAGCTTTAACCCTGACCCGAGGAGCCGCTATACATTCTGGACTTTTGTGGTGGGTGGCACGTTGGTGTGGCTCTCCATGTATGGCGTGAACCAGGCGCAGGTGCAGCGCTACGTGGCTTGCCGCACAGAGAAGCAGGCCAAGCTGTGAGTGTTTCGGGGAGCAAGGTCGGGGTTTCTCCCCTAAGCCTGAGGCTGCCTCTTCCCCCAGGGCCCTGCTCATCAACCAGGTCGGCCTGTTCCTGATCGTGTCCAGCGCTGCCTGCTGTGGCATCGTCATGTTTGTGTTCTACACTGACTGCGACCCTCTCCTCCTGGGGCGCATCTCTGCCCCAGACCAGGTGAGTCCCACCCAGGCTCCTGGTTGGCTCTGGACAGATAGATGCCCCGGTCCTCGGGGTGCAGCTGTCTGGGAGGCTGACCCCCAGTTCTCCCCAGTACATGCCTCTGCTGGTGCTGGACATCTTCGAAGATCTGCCTGGAGTCCCCGGGCTTTTCCTGGCCTGTGCTTACAGTGGCACCCTCAGGTGAGCACCCCTGCTTGTTCATGGAGCATTATCCTGAGGACCCCCCGCTGCCTTCCTCACACAGCACAGCATCCACCAGCATCAATGCTATGGCTGCAGTCACTGTAGAAGACCTCATCAAACCTCGGCTGCGGAGCCTGGCACCCAGGAAACTCGTGATTATCTCCAAGGGGCTCTGTGAGTTTCAGGGAGACCTGGGTGGGAGGCCACCCGTTGACCGTGCCATCCTCATCCACTACAGCACTCATCTACGGATCGGCCTGTCTCACCGTGGCAGCCCTGTCCTCACTGCTCGGAGGAGGTGTCCTTCAGGTGAGACCCCACCTGCCCCCTGCCCTGGTCTCGCCCTCAGCCCCACTTCCACCTACTCTCCCAGGGCTCCTTCACCGTCATGGGAGTCATCAGCGGCCCCCTGCTGGGAGCCTTCATCTTGGGAATGTTCCTGCCGGCCTGCAACACACCGGTGAGTGGGGGCGGGGCAAGGGGCGGGGAGGGCTCCCCTTCCCTGACGCCGGCTCTGCCCCCAGGGCGTCCTCGCGGGACTAGGCGCGGGCTTGGCGCTGTCGCTGTGGGTGGCCTTGGGCGCCACGCTGTACCCACCCAGCGAGCAGACCATGAGGGTCCTGCCATCGTCGGCTGCCCGCTGCGTGGCTCTCTCAGTCAACGCCTCTGGCCTCCTGGACCCGGCTCTCCTCCCTGCTAACGACTCCAGCAGGGCCCCCAGGTGAGCAGACTTGAGGGTAGGGGGGTACCCGAGGAGGTTCAAGTCTGTCTCTCCCAACCTGCAGCTCAGGAATGGACGCCAGCCGACCCGCCTTAGCTGACAGCTTCTATGCCATCTCCTATCTCTATTACGGTGCCCTGGGCACGCTGACCACTGTGCTGTGCGGAGCCCTCATCAGCTGCCTGACAGGTAGGTAAACAGAGCATGTGGCCTCAGAGGTCCCTGGATTTCTCCATTTCTCCCCGCCTCTCAGGCCCCACCAAGCGCAGCACCCTGGCCCCGGGATTGTTGTGGTGGGACCTCGCACGGCAGACAGCATCAGTGGCCCCCAAGGAAGAAGTGGCCATCCTGGATGACAACTTGGTCAAGGTCAGTCTTAGGCTGGGTTCCCAGATCTAGAGTGATGGGGTCTCTTTTTCCCACTTTTCCCCAGGGTCCTGAAGAACTCCCCACTGGAAACAAGAAGCCCCCTGGCTTCCTGCCCACCAATGAGGATCGTCTGTTTTTCTTGGGGCAGAAGGAGCTGGAGGGGGCTGGCTCTTGGACCCCCTGTGTTGGACATGATGGTGGTCGAGACCAGCAGGAGACAAACCTCTGAGGACAGGGCCAGCCGCGGGACTGACACCCTGGGATGGAACCTCAGGATGGGCCAAACCCAGACAACGGGCCCATGGCCTTGGGCTCTGATTGGCTGGATTGCCTTGTATGCAAATGAGTTCAGGACTACAATACCCTACCCTATGGGGAGGCCCTGCCTCCGGGAGGTCATTTTTTAAATCCAGCCCCTTGCTTCAACCGTCCCCAGTATTAGACGCTGCAGCCCTGACGGCTCCCCCCAAATAAGGCTGGGTTTTTCTCTCTCTCTTTTTTTTTTTTTTTTTTTTTTGAGACAGGGTCATGCTCTGTCACCCAGGCTGGAGTGCAGTGGTGTGATCTCGGCTCACTGCAACCTCTGCCTCCCAGGCTCAAGTGATTCTCCTGCCTCAGCCTCTTGAGTAGCTGGGATTGTAGGTGCCCACCACCATGCCCAGCCAACTTTTTGTATTTTTAGTAGAGACAGGGTTTCACCATGTTGGTCAGGCTGGTCTCGAACTCCTGACCTCAAGTGATCCACCTGCCTCGGCCTCCCAAAGTGCTGGGTTACAGGCGTAAGCTACCATGCCCAGCCTACCGTTTTTCTCAATCTATAATAGAAAGCCACCACGCCCAGGTAATTTTTGTAATTTTGTATTTTTGTAGAGACGGGGTTTTGCCATGTTGGCCAGGCTGGTCTCAAACTCCTGATCTCAGGTGATCCTCCTGCCTTGGCCTCCCAAAGGGCTGGGATTACAGGGGTGAGCCACCGCGCCCCACCTCTTTCTTATTTTCTTCCTGGGATTGGGGAGGGGATGATTCAGACCCCACATGGCCTCCAACCTTGGCCCACACACCTGCCATGGCTCCCATCATCCTGAGCATGCTAGCGTCCCCTCCTCACCTGACAATGGAGGCTCTCGAATTGGGTTGTGTCCCCCCAAAATTTATGTCTACCCAGAACCTCAGAACATGAGCTTACTTGGAAATAGGGTCTTTGCAGGTGTAACTGGTTAAATTAAAAGAGGTATTACTGGAGGAGGATGGATGAATCCAGTGACTGGTTCCTCATATGAAGTAGAGAAGAGATGCAGAGAAACACATGGGGAAGATGCCACGTGAAGACAGAGGCAGTGGTTGGATCAATGCATCTACGAGTCGGAGAACCCAAGGATTGCCAGCAACAACCAGAAATCAGGAGGGGGGCATGAGATGCATTATTTCTTAGAGCCTTTAGAGGGAACATGGCCCTACTGACACCTTGATGTCAGACTTCTGGCTGCTAGAACTGTCAGAGAATAAATTTCTGTTGTTTGATGCCACCAGGCCTATAGTGGTTTGTGACAGCAGCCAC